AGGCTTTGCACAGAATACTCGGTGACAAAACCCATAAGGACAAGCAAAGGGTTAGAAGACTCCCGGGGACGCAAAAAGTGTGTTGGCCATTCGGGCTCCTGAGGGATGACCAAGCCTTAAGGGACGCCTCTCACTTGGTGCCTGGTCCTGCCAAGCCCTTTACTGGGTTTCTTGACTGGGTTTCATTACCCCGCCCCGCGCCACTAGTGGAAACAGGTAAAACCTGGAGAACTAGGTCCTACTTTAGGGGCCGTTCCGGGCATGCGTCATTACCCGCGCACGCAGGCGCAGTAACTTCTTCGGTAACTGGTACTGCCCATTTCCGATATGGGAAGCGTTTGCTCAGGCTTCCCTAACTTATCACCTTTCCTTTGGGCCCCCGCCCTCCTGTTCCTGTGGGGGAAGCCTCGCGAGATCGCCCTGGGCAGTACCCGGCGGCGCCATCTTTGTGCCTGGCGAGCGACGGCGCCCGACGGAAGCCCTGAAGCCAGAGCTTGCTTGCCAAGCTCTCGCTCAGACCGGATCTAGGAAATACGAGGCGGGCCTCGGTGGGAGGGACGCACTGAGGGAGGAGGGAGGAAAGGGGGCGGCGGCGGCGGCGGCGGCTCACACCGGATCCCGGCCCTGCACGGCGCGTACCCTGGGGGTTCGGGCGGGGAAGCGGCGCCGGCCCGGACCCCCCGCGGGAGTAGGCGACGGGCGTGAGGGCGAGGCGGCGGCGGCGGCGGCCAGAGAGCAGCAGCCGCCTGGTGAGTGTCCGCGGGGAGGCCCGGCACCTGCCCGAGCAGGGACGTCGGGGGCGCCCCCGGGATCGTCCCAGTGACCCTGTGCCTGAGACGGTGGGCGTGTGCGCAACTGCGGCGTCCCGGGGACTCACCCCGGCCCGGGACTGCGGCTGACAGCGGGAACTGCGGGGCTGCCGGAGGTTTGCGCAGGGCCTGGCGCGTCCGCGCCCGCCCCAGACGCCCCGAGAGGCCGAGGGGAGAGGGAGTGGCTGGGGTGGGGTGTCGACTTGATTGGCCTTGGTCCCCCAAACGGAGGGGACGATGCCCTTCCTCGCCGGACCCTAGGCATTGCGGAGAGTGAGCCTCTGTGGACCGGCTTTAAGCCCCCAGGAAGGTGTTTGAGGATGAGGACTAGCAGCACCAGCGTGGGGGCCGTTGAGGGTGTTGAGAGATGTGAAGGTTAGTAGCAGTATAGTAAGAATTGTTGGAGAGGAGGTTTCCAGATGACTGTTGGTAGGTGTTGAGTAAGGAGAAAACACTGCTTTCCTTTAAAGATCGCACAAGCAGTCCTCTGAGGTCCAACAACAGATTAGAGTTATTCCCAGTTGGAGTTCTGTAGTTTACTACCGTGTGCCAGCTCATAAAGTGCGTAAAAGCAGGATTTGAAGGGTGAGGGACAGGTGAGGCATAAAGTAAGCTGCATAAAAAGATCCAAAGTTTGTTAATGTGTTAAAGTGTAAATCCTTCTGTTTCTACTGAAATGTAACTTATTTAAATTATTTAAGAAAACTTGCCACCTTTGGTCCAGACCGGGCTTGTCAGTTCGATGTGTTTCTTCAGTGACGTTTGTCAATCAGGCAGTCATTTTGGCATACAGTATATTTACTTCTGGTTTCTAAAAGAACAAGAATGAATGAGAAAAGGGAACAGTTTGGCAAACTGAGCTTTCTTTGCGCACTTTTTCATTTTGAAAGGATAAGAGAATTTACTTTTTTCTTTGCTTTAGTAATGATTTGCAGTAGTATACAAGAACACGTGGAAGAAGAAAGGGTTTTTTGAGATGAGAGTTTAATTTTGCACAGTGTTAAATTATAAAGGGCCTCATCACCCATGGTAAGTTTTGTGATGGTGTGTTTTATGAACACCGGAAGAATACAGGCACATACATATACATGCTTTTTAGTCAGTGTGTGATATGAATCTTTACAACCGTAGGGACAGCCCCCGCCCCCACTTGCTTACAACTGGCTTAATCAAGGGAAAGACTTCAGTGAAGGTAAATATTAAATATGTGATTTTCATCTTCACATCTGAAAGAACATAATCTGCATTCAGTCACCCTGAATTTTCATCCATATGTTTATTTGATGGAGTCTTCCCCTCAGTTATAGATACCACATTGTGTACAGTTTGTTGGAGCAAACAGAGCTAACGTCGATTATATTCAGGCACTGGAGATCCTCACAGCTACCCTATGCTAAAGATAATGTTATGCCGATTGCACAGAACAATACTAACCTCCAATATTCTTTGGCGACTTCGCTGAGGAGATTATATAGCTGGTAAATTGCAGAGCTAGAACTCAAACTCATGTAGGTCTGATTCTAGAGTGTGTGTTCTTTCACCATACTCTGCGTAAGTTTTTGTGCTGACTGATACAAATTTTATGAAAATGGAAATTTGTGTTACAAAGAAACCTTTCAGTTCTGTTGGTAATCTTGAAAGCTTTCAGTGTCCTTGGCTCCAGATAATCTCAAGGTTTTTTTTTCTTTTCAGATGCGTCCATTTTCTAGCCAGAGGTAACATTTGAGCTAGAAGTCTGCTGATCTGTAAAGAGATTCCTGATAGCTGGTAGTGACCTATCTGAAATTCAGATATTTTCAGTTACTTTGCCTCTTGTGTCAGCATGCCCAAGATACTTCAAAGAACAAATATTTTGTTTATTCTAGTCCTGAATAGTATTTCAAATTACATTATTACATGGCAACTATCTATAGGGGTTTGAATTTGCTTTATCAGCTTGGAGGTACACATACACATCCCTGCCTTCTCCAGCAAGTGGAGTACTTGACAGCTGACCCTGTTTTTCTTCTCTTTAATAATTTGATACAAAGGTTTTGGACCCTATTCATGATTTGCAGAAAAGACGGCAGCTCTTCTGGGATCCACCATAATCTGCTATGGGGCAAGGGAATGAAAGACCTTAACAGGTTCCCAGGCAGTATCTGAGGTGTTGATGAAACAGCAGGAACATCTTGCCAGTGGTCACTTTTATCTCCCACTGGTCTTTGCTGTTGCATTTCTTATGTGCTGCAGAGCCTGCTCAAGAGAAGGGCTCCACATCTGAATAGAGTTGAAGTGGAACAGCCACAGAAATCAGAAAAAAAGAGAAAAAGATACTAAATGTCTGGTAGTCATCCTCCACCAAGTCACTTAGTCAGGTTTAGCTGCCTAGTTAATTATCTCTGGCTGAAAGTTCTAGAAAAGTTTTGAAATTTGGGGTTTGCTGCTTCATCTTTTAAGAAGTACATTGTTTGGGGGCCTTCAGTTAAGTAGTCCTGTCTTCATGGAAACAGAAAAAGGAGTCTTGTGTTCCTCAGTACACATCAGTATGTGTGTGTATTATGTAGCTTTAGAGACTGTTTTAAGTAATCCCTTGGCATCTTGATGGGCAATCTGTGGTCTGAATAAGTTTTTAAATATAGTTATACTCCCAAGAAAGCGTTAAATAAAATATACTTCCTTACTTGTGAAAGTAATTACTCATGGTATTTGGGCTATTTATTAGGGCAAAAAAAAAAATCAACAAATGATAATGTAACTGAATGCTTACCAAGTAAATAAAGCCTTTCTGAAATGATTTATATTGCCACCGTATAAAGATAAAACACCAGGAAATTGCCTCATATCTACTTATAAGTTTATTTTCATACCTTCTATATGGTAAACCTCAAATTATTACCATGGCCACAAATATTTATTTCTCTAAAAGTGAAATGGACTTGATGAAATATTTGGAACTATCAAACTGAATTAATCCTAAATAAGAACATTTATTATAGTTTAATTCATGGACAGTTCTATTTGTCCAACTCTAACATCCTACTTCCCTCCCTGCTTCAAATTTCTCTACTTTCCATCCTCTCCTTCTGATGCTGTTCCTACCATTTACCTGGCACCCTTAGTTTTCCATTGACACTGAAGTCTTTGATAGGGTGGATGCTAACAAGGAAGGCACCAAAACTCCTCCAAGTCCCTTCTCCACCATCCCGTGCTCTAGGAGGTCAAGAGGGATGCGGATAAGATCTCTTACCCCACCCTGTTCTTTCTTGAAAAGGAGGATGAGAATAGCCAAGAGTGAGGGAGGCACTGTCAAGACCCTCCAATGGTTTCTCCTCTTCTTCCCTCTCCTTAAACACCAAGGAGGAAAGTTGGTAAAAGCCCACGTGCTGCAGGAACAGGCACTGTACACTCATCCTCTTCAGCAGGCCGCCATCTTCGCACTGTTTCCTCACTCCTTTCAGCTGCCATCCCCCGCTCCATCCTTCTTTCCCAGTTGGTCTTGCCTTCCTCATCCCTGGATCTCCTCCCACCCCAGCTCTGCCTTTTTGCCCTCCTTCATAGTGGAAGCCGAGGTCTGTGGTCCTAGGGAAGCTCAGACTTCCAGTTATGGGAGGGAAGATTTCCTTTTTCTACCTCCAGGGCTAAATGGGTCAGGAGTAGTTGCTGTTATCCTAAGTTGGAATGCTAAATTGATTTTCCTGTAGAAACATTGCCCACACAGGTTCTGTGTTTTGTTATACTTCTGTAACCTTTTGGACATTTAGGCTTTTGTGAGCGGGCTTGGAAACCTAGCATATTGATCATTGTCTCCTGGAAAGGCAAAGTCTGAGTTTCAAATAGATGATTTTAAAAATCAGCTTGTGCTCCAGAAATTGTTGAGGGTTGCCTGCTTTTTGTTAATTATTCACTGAAATGGTAGGTATTAATAGTACACCTTTAGCTGTCCAGAATTAGATTTATGTGGATCAGATGGCTCTTGTGGGAGATAAACTGATAGGCTTTTTAGATTGTCAATGAAGAATTTCTAAATTTAGGCACATGTTTTGAAATAAAATTTAAGTTAGTCCATCTCAGCCTAATATTGTCATTAAAGCGGACAGATCTTGCAGTTTTGTTGAAAGAGCATAGTTTTGGTTTTTCATAAAAGGAATATCTTGTTCCCACCATGAATTACTGATGATTTGAAACTTTTCAAAGGTATTGGACCTCTTGCAGTTATTTTACCCTCATTTATTTAGTGTAAACATGGGACAGTGTGTTTGTTTTACTTCAAGATTTTAAAATAAAGTGTTAGCGTGTTGAGGTTACATACTGTTACCACTGTTTGTGATGTTCAGACAATTAAGTGAGGGATATGAAGGTAATAAAAACAAAGCTAAGTACATTTTAAATTTGTTTTCCATAAATGTGTTCAGTCTTATATTGGTTGAAGGAAATACTCCTAATAAAAGGCAAGATGGTTTTTTTTTTTTTTTGGTTTCCAAACCACTCTTTCGTTTGAAAAATGACTTTCAGTAAGCACGCTGTGTTCATTTTAAGAGTTTACCAAGTTATTTAATTACACAGCGAGTGCAGAGGTTAAAAATATGATCTCGGGGTAAAATGCCCAGATGTTCAGATCTGACACTAACTAGCTCTGTGTTCGTGGGCAAATTACTTAATCTCTGACCTGTTCCCTCATTTTTGAAGGGATAATGTGGTACCTACCTCATACAAGGATTAAATGAGCCAGAGGATGTATCATATTTAAAACATGCCTAGCAATGGTGAATACTCAAAAAGAGTTAGTTCTTATTATTACGTTGTCGTCATCATTACTACTATTATTGTTATTACTTTAGCTACTTTCGAAGATGATACGCCTTCTGTTCTGGGGTGTGGGCATGAAAGATATATTTGTTTACCTGGTAGCAATTTTTTAATGCAGAGTTTATTTGAGAGGTTCAGGGAGAGAGCAGTATGTTAACTGCTGGATATATCCACAATTGGCCATAGTGCAGGAAATTCATAGAATATTAAGCTTATTTTTTTCAGTAACACCATTCCTTTTGTTAGGTATAAAGAACTATGCCTTTTTGATGTTTGAGCAAAACTAGATTATTTGAGTAATTGCAACGTCTTTATTAAAATACAGTTATCTTGGTATCTAAAGGCTAGAGTCTGTGCAGGGGGAGCCTCAATTTCTAAATGATCCATTGGTAAGACTTTTTTTTAAGCAGCACCATTTTCCCACAGAAAAATGTCACATAATAGTGTTCAGATTCCCAAGCCAGCCCAACATATCTGAATTTGAATACTGATAGTATTATAAAAACTAACTTTTATGTGTAACAGTGTCTCAGCAGGAACATGCACTGAGTACATCAAGTACTGAAAGATTATGAACACAATCTTGCAGATATGGCAGTAGGGCTATCTTCCTTTGCAGTCCTAGCAAGGACCGTCAAGCCTTGGGAAGAGAACTCTCTCCTCTGGTAGAGGCCGAGGGTAAGTAGTGGAGACTGGTCTCTAGAAGGCAGGAATCTTACCTCATTAGCCTTTTATTTTTCAGGACACTGTCTTCAGCCTTTTCTTCAAGTTTTTGACCGTGGATTGTGTTGTGTCAAACTGGATGAATTATCTTAGTTGAATTTTCACCAGTTGAAAAATTGGAGGTAAGGAGTATATTTCTTTTTTGAAAATGAATGCAAAAAGATAACCATCTTTTCGTTTTCTCAGATTTCTAGACTACTGAAAAGAAGTTGCTTTCAGAGCTGGAGATGTGAATAAAATTTCTGTGCCAGGGTTGATAAACCATCTTGAGGTATTTTTTTTTCTAATTTTAAATAACTCTATTTTTACTGAACATGTTTTTTTTCCTCTTTCAGGATTCCATCCAGGAAACCCCATCACAGTTGGTTGTTATGTCTCCTTAGACTCCTCTTGGCTGTGACAGTTTCTCAGACTTTTGTTCTTGAGGAGTACTGATCAGGTATTTTGTAGACTATCACTCAATTGGGATGTCTTAACCATACTTTTTTTTTTTTTTTAAATAGAAAATGACTGTGGTGCTAGAAGATCATTACTTTTGGAAAGCCGGTTAACATCCATTTCCTAAGAGAAACTTGGCCACCATTTGCTCTGGCATGGCGCAAAGCAGCCCACAGCTTGATATTCAGGTTCTCCATGATCTTCGACAACGTTTCCCTGAAATTCCAGAGGGCGTGGTGTCTCAGTGCATGTTACAGGTAAGTTACCTACCAGTGATAGTGATATTAAGCCAATGTTACTTTTACCATTTTTCTCCCCTAGAATAACAACAATCTTGAAGCCTGTTGCCGAGCCCTTTCCCAGGAGAGTAGCAAATACTTATATATGGAATACCATAGTCCAGATGACAATAGGATGAATAGAAATCGCCTTTTACATATTAACCTGGGTATCCATTCTCCTAGTAGCTATCACCCAGGAGATGGAGCCCAACTTAATGGTGGTCGAACACTGGTACATAGCTCAAGTGATGGACATATTGATCCTCAGCATGCAGCAGGTAAACAGCTGATATGTTTAGTTCAAGAACCACACTCAGCTCCAGCTGTTGTTGCTGCTACTCCCAACTACAATCCATTTTTTATGAACGAACAGAACAGAAGTGCAGCTACTCCTCCTTCACAACCACCTCAACAGCCATCTTCCATGCAAACAGGAATGAATCCGTCTGCTATGCAAGGGCCTTCACCACCACCGCCACCTCCTTCATACATGCACATACCTCGGTATAGTACAAATCCAATTACTGTTACAGTATCCCAGAACCTCCCTTCTGGACAGACTGTACCAAGAGCTTTACAAATTCTTCCACAAATTCCAAGCAATCTCTATGGGTCTCCTGGTTCTATTTATATTAGACAGACATCTCAGAGTTCATCAGGAAGACAAACTCCTCAGAGTACGCCGTGGCAGTCCTCACCACAGGGCCCAGTGCCTCACTATAGCCAGCGTCCTTTACCTGTTTATCCACACCAACAGAACTATCAGCCTTCTCAGTATTCTCCCAAACAGCAGCAGATCCCTCAGTCTGCTTACCATTCACCACCTCCTTCTCAATGTCCTTCACCCTTCAGCTCTCCACAGCATCAAGTGCAACCTTCCCAGTTGGGCCACATCTTTATGCCACCTAGTCCTTCAACTACTCCACCCCATCCATATCAACAAGGACCTCCTAGCTATCAGAAACAGGGAAGCCATTCAGTAGCCTATCTTCCATACACAGCATCTAGTTTATCCAAAGGTTCCATGAAGAAGATAGAAATTACAGTTGAACCTTCTCAAAGACCTGGGACAGCAATTAATAGGAGTCCTTCACCCATCAGTAATCAACCATCTCCACGGAATCAACACTCACTGTACACAGCCACCACGCCACCTTCAAGTTCTCCTTCAAGAGGGATATCTAGTCAACCAAAACCTCCATTTAGTGTTAATCCTGTGTATATTACATATACACAGCCAACTGGACCTTCTTGTACTCCATCACCATCTCCTCGAGTGATACCAAACCCAACTACAGTTTTTAAAATTACCGTAGGCCGAGCAACGACTGAAAATCTTTTAAATTTAGTGGACCAAGAAGAGCGCTCTGCAGCACCAGAACCTATTCAGCCCATTTCAGTGATACCAGGCTCTGGGGGAGAAAAGGGAAGCCATAAATATCAGAGAAGTTCTAGTTCTGGATCAGATGACTATGCCTACACACAAGGTAAATTTTAACCCTTTTATGAAATTTAATTTTCTCTGCAATGACATTATCTATAATGCTGTAGCCTTGCTGTTACATCAACGAGCAAGGATGGAGAGGTTAGCAAAGCAACTGAAACTTGAGAAAGAGGAGCTAGAGCGGTTGAAGTCTGAAGTTAATGGTATGGAGCATGACCTGATGCAGAGACGGCTCAGAAGAGTCAGCTGCACCACTGCGATCCCTACGGTAAGTGATCTGTTAGGATGTGTTAATAGGAGCACAATTGCTATTTTGGGTCCTTTCTTACTAGCCTGAGGAAATGACAAGATTGAGAAGCATGAACAGACAACTCCAGATAAATGTTGACTGTACACTGAAAGAAGTTGACCTCCTTCAATCTAGAGGTATAGACTTGATTATTTGGTAAACCATAAGTTTAAATGCCTGATGAATTTACTTTCTTTATAGGAAACTTTGATCCAAAAGCCATGAATAATTTTTATGACAACATAGAACCTGGCCCAGTTGTACCACCCAAGCCATCTAAAAAAGGTGAGTATGAAAAATGTCACAAATACGATAGAACTTCTTTCTGGCGTTGTTTATTTTTATGCAGACTCCTCAGACCCCTGCACAATTGAGAGAAAAGCCCGAAGAATTAGCGTGACCTCCAAAGTACAGGCAGACATCCATGACACCCAGGCAGCAGCTGCAGATGGTTTGTACTTGTGTGTCCAGAGTTTGTGCAGATCCCCCTCCCCCTTAATCCTAACCTCCCTCAGAGCATCGAACTGGCTCCACACAAAGTCCTCGGACACAACCTCGAGATGAAGACTACGAAGGGGCTCCATGGAATTGTGATAGCTGCACCTTTCTTAACCACCCAGCACTAAATCGCTGTGAGCAGTGCGAGATGCCACGGTACACCTGAATTCAGAAAAGTCTGCGCCAGGTTGAAAGTGAAACTTTGAGCACTACCAGAAGAAAAGGAAACCTCGGGACTCTATTCATCCACCCAGCCTTTTCATTTTCGATTGCACAGCGGGGAGGAGGAATGGCTTTGTGGTCGTCGTTGTGCTCACGAAAGGAAAAATGGGGAGGTCTTTTTTTTCTCCTTTCTTAACTCACTACAGAGTGAGAGATAGAAAGGGATACTTGAAACTGGGAAAGGATTCACTCTGTGAAAGAATGTACACACAGAAGTCAAGAGCTCTTCTGTGGTGGAATCCCAATTGTTAAAGTTACTGCTGAGTGGCCCTTATTTTTTAAAGTAGTACTTTGAATCATAGTATGAAATGCTACAGTTTATGCAAACTGTGAATTCCCAGAGCAGACTTACCTGGTCACCGCTCTCTGGAAAACCAAGGCTCCCCGTGCTTCTTCCCATTGCTTCCTACTAAAGAGGACAACAGGAAAAAGCACCTAGAATATTTGGGGGGGGGGGGCAAATTAATTAAGGGTATTTGTAATTGCTGCTTTTTTCAGGGGTAATTTCCAACACACATACATGCACACAAACAAAATGTTTTAAAATGTGATTTGTAGCAGTCAGGAACTAGGCATATCATGCCTTTGTTTAAAAGTACAATCAGAGGTGGTAAGATGCCTTTGGCTTGTACAGTGTGATTCATCGAGCTCTATCAACACTGGTAACTAAGACCTACTTATGCCACATAAGAGATGCATTTTTTTAAGTTACTGCATGTTTTTATTAAGGCCATTGGTTTTCAAAATAACAAGTCCTTACAAAGTATGATTTTATAAATGATATTCTCGTAAAACTGCGCTTTGCCAGTAGCACAGTGAATGTATGCCAAATGCAAGTCCATTCCAAAATCCATTTGGAAATCTTGAGCTCAGCTGTGGTTCTTAAACTTTTGCAGTCCATAGGGCCTTTTTTTTTTCCTTCCAATTTTGTGATAAATTCATGATGTTTACAGCACAGATAAAACTTTGTGCCATAATCCTAATTTAGCTGAAATCAATATTAACTGTTCAATAAAAACTTACTTGCATATGTTAACAAACCAGTGTGAGGGGAATTACAGTTGGCCAACGACAAAGTTGCACACTGCATTATTTAGGAAAGGAGGGATTGTCAAAAATTATTAAGAGAAAGGTGAATATAGAGGACTTTGAAACAACTTTTAAAATTTAACATAACTGTATCTAGAGGTCAATTGAGTCTCTACAGGCAGTTCAGATCATTTTAAAGCACTCCTTATTTATGAAATAGAACTTCAGGGTGCGGATAAGAGATATAAAGTCATGTGACTCACTAGGGTGCATCGCTGGAAACTTAATAGCACATTTCATTAAGGTCTCTGCCATTGTTGGAGTTCCTTCTTAGCTCAGAATTGGAGTTTTGGAATCTTCCCCTCATTTTGGTGAGTATAAACAGCAATAAAGTTAGTAGGTTCTCCCATCCTAAAGGATTTTACCTGAGGATATCGTCTTAGGAATATCCATAGACGCTCCCATCAGGTTTCTCCCCCAACCCCCCTACACCGCCCCCCCACTTCTAATTTAGCAGTAATCTCTGGCAGACCTGGAAAAACAAGCTGCTCTTAATAGCATAATGAAACCAAAGGCGTAATAACTCATCATAGTTTTCCATCAGAATCATTTCACACTCTGCCTACAGCTTTGAAAACATTTTTTCATATGTGAAAAACTCCCCAAAATATATCCACTAGTCTCCCAAAGGAAGCATGGTAATTAACACTGATAAAAACATCTCTCACACAACAACTGTGGCAAAACTGTGAAAATAACGGTGAGAAAGCAGATGGGCTTAAAAGCATGGTCCCCAAAACAACGTTCTTCAAAGGTTTTTGTAACACTGGTCTCTGTCTCCAATAACAGTCTAGCCGTCCTACTGTTCTGTAATATGCCTTTGCCTTTGTATGGTTTCATATCTCTTTAGTGATGGTCAACCCCACTTGGTTTTAAGTTACAATTTAGGGGAAATATATATATATATACTGCTTGGTGTCCTAGCTAAAAGGTTTACCAGTATTCATAGTGATATGCTGAAGTGGAGGCAATTAACTTGGCAGTTGTCAGTTGAGAATGAAAGTAGCATGTCTGAAAACAGTCTGATGCTTTATAAAACCATGTAGATGACTTTAAAACTATTGCATGAAAATACATCAAGGTTAATAAGCTGTTATACAGTAGATGCATGGTTTCAATCCTTTGGTGATATTATCTAGTCAATCATTGTTTTCACCTGCCAGGAAAAGAGAGAAAACAGTCTATTGGATAGGTGTAAAGGGTGGGGTATGCGGTATCAGATTGATTTTAAGGAAGTTTTGTACATGTTAATTTTTAATTGTGCACAAGTTTCATATGCCAACATAGGCTGTATTCAGTTTTAAAATAGGCAAAATGACTTGACACTGATAAATCTGGTATGTTTAACTGTGTCCCATATGTAGACTGCTTTTTGCCTATGACCAGTTTGAACAAGAATTCACCCAACTTTCAAGATGCCTTTTCAAAAGGATCTTGTAGTCAGTTGGTATGTACAGACAATTGGCATGGAAGTGGTAGGATATAAATCGGATGACGCCTGGCTGCTGAGGTGCCAGCTGGATCAGCTGGTGCACTTCTTGTTTCTTGTAAGAGGTTTCTTTAAAATGACTAGTTTGATGTATCTGGTAACATATAGGCCTGACTATACATTTTACATTATTTCGCTATTTTGTAAACTGGGATTTTAGAAAGCACGTTTGCCATTTTGTTAAAGTACATTGCCCCTTAAATTTTGGAGTAGTTTTTAAAAGTTTAAAATGGTAATAGAGGAGCCAGAAACTTTTTAAGCATTGTAAAATGTTTTGAATTGATATTGACTTTGTTTGGAAGAGAGTAGAGGCAGGGGGCTTTAAAGAAACAAAGAAATGCATTGTAAAAATGTAGTTTTAGAGCAAATTAATAATGATGGTGGGGAAAGTGTTGCTAATTTGTTTATTTCCCTGGAAGAAATGGGAAGTGTGATAAGCAGTTTAATTTTTAAGGAGCTGGTCTCAATTTTAGTACTTTTTAATTATGCAAATAAATCAATGTTTCCTTAAATTTTGTCATTGCTTTGTCACAGTTGTCTAGGGTTCATATCCAACCTTCTGTGGCAATTCAATTTTATATAGTCTTTTAAGAGGTAATTGTAATGTATTTCTGACAGTATAAACAAAAAGAATATAAGGCATAGAAGAATTGTCCTCTAAAAATATCAATGATGTATCCTGGAATGTGAAGATGTCCCTTTATAGTTAAAAATTGAATTATTTTAATATTGTACCATTGTTAGACCTTGAATGAGTCCATGTTACCGTGTGTGTCTGTATATCTATCTGTAGAGAAAGAAAAATGACAACTGAAATGTTACTTTTAAAAATCAGAATAAATTGGGCACTGTCTGTGTTGCACCACTACTGTATCTTTTCGAAAGAATTAACAGTATTTGCCTATTGTAAAGGTTAATTCTGATGACGTTTTCACATTCACCAGACTTTTTTTCCTGTATTATTTGCATCCCCAAATATTTAATACAAGTAGATTCTGCATGGCTTGGGCATTCAGAGATTAATAGAATGATGACTCAATTTTAATTCTAAAGCCATGAAAAGTTACTTTGAGACTGAACAATTCTGAATTATTTATGATACCCAATGTCCATGTTTCTTTCCCTACTGTAAAAGAATTGATCAGTTTCTTCATTAAAGCAGCAAAAACTTATTAAATCTTGTAAATACCATGTCTCTTTTAGATTTCTGTGTATGCTGTGAATGAAATCATTTTGAGATGAAATTGTACAAAGGCATTTTAAAAGGCTCTGCATGCATCGTACCTCCAAACAGTACATATTCGGAAAGTCAAAGATTCCTGCAAAATAAATAAACTAAAAGCAAACACTACATTCTGCATCTTTTCTGCGTAGAAATTTACA